TCACACCTGTAATCTCAGCAATTTGGGAGGCTGAGGCAGGAGGATTGCTTGCAGCCAGGAGTTAAGAGACCAGCCTGGGCAACATTGAGAGACTCAGTTTCTAAAAAAAAAAAAGAAAGAAAAGAAAAGAAAAGTAGCCAGGTGTGGTGGTGTGCACTTTTAGTCCCTGCTACTCAGGAGGCTGAGGTAGGAGGATTGCTGGAGCCCAGGAGTTCCAGGGTGCAATAAACTATGATTATACCACTGCACTCCAGCTTGGGTAAGGAGAAGACCTTCAAAAAAAAAAAAAAAAGAAGAAAGAAAGGAAGAAAGAGAGAGAGAAGGGAAGAGAAGAGAGGAAAAAGAAAAAGAAGGGAGGGAGGGAGGGAGGGAGGCAAGTAGACACAAAAACACTAGTTTTGGAGTGAGACCAGCCTGGGTCCTGGACTTGACTCTAGTGGAGTGACATTAGGCAAGGTAGTTAACCCCCTTGCTGTCATCTGTAAACTGACTCTACCTCATCGCGCAATGTTAGTAAGATAAAACGTCACCTGTCATGGATAATTGCTTTTTGAAGAGTGTAAGTATTGCATACATTCTAGAGGCCATTTTACCATTATTACTGTTGTACTGCTGCCGGAGAGAATGAGAGATAGTCCCAGCATCTGGTCCTTCCTTGGCTAAGGCCGGTTTACCTGCAATCCTCTGAGATCTTTTCATTCTGGTCAGGGTGAAACATCTGCAGAATCAATGCAACTCAAATCCCATAAGATTAAAAATTGGCAGAGAATTGACCAGATCAGAGCTTGCCTCTTGGTTGTATGTGTGGAGAGGCTCTAGAAGCTCTACCAATCTGGTCTCTAGAACTCTAGTTTTGTCTCCTCTGTGAAGCTGATCTCAGATCGCTAAAAGATTGCTCAGACTACAGAGGTGATAAAAGTTTCCTGGACTTCCCCTATATGTTTTAATTGAGCAATTTTTATCCTGGTTTTCACCATTTCCTGTGTTCTAGCCTCATATCTTACACTCCTTCTGCATTTCCCATGGTGATCAGCACAGCACTGGGCACTTTGCTGATGGAATTAATTGAGCCAGCTTGGGTTGTCCAGCTCCAAGATGCTCGCTTTGAGCTGTCAGAAATGCTTGGGCTGGACCAGAGGACCATTTTTTCTGCTAATCACTTCCTGGAAATCTTACCCTCAGGCAGGATGTGCTGAAGCCCAAGCCAGTTTGTGGATTTTTAAGTACTCAGAAATTTTGCAAGCTTTTTGTGAAACCATTAGTTTATTGAAATCAACTGTGGTAGCAGTATTTAAACCACAGAAATTACAAAGTTGGTAAATGCTACGCTTTAGGGCTTTTTTTTTTTTTTTTAAATCTTGTAGAGCTTGTTAACCAGAACACCACTGTAAGAGACCTTGAATCTTTTTGTTCCCAGGACTTTCTGAATTTTCAGCCCATATGACATGGAAGAAGAGTTAGAAGGGGAATCTGACTGCTTGGATCAGGGACTGTCTGGCTGGTGGAACTTGAATGTATACAACACTCTTCATTTGCATGTTTTGACATTTTAAAAAATGTTTTCACTTTCCTTATCTACTTTGACTCTAATAACATCCTGAAAGGTAAGTAGAATTATTCTCATAATATGATGAAGAACCCAAGGCTCTCAAGGGAACACCACTCTTGGATTATTTAGCCCCGCTCTTCTACAAGAATTGCATACCCCAACCCCTGGAGCCCCTCCCCATATCCATGTTTCTGCCCTATAATCTGATCCTTTCACCAAAAATGTTTAGATCAGGTACACACACCTGAACTAAATTGGGACTATCAGTTTCTCTCTCTTTAAATTGCCCTGAGAATTGAAACTCAGAGGAGCAAAAGTCTAAGTTTTGAGAGATAACATGTGTAAAATGGCAGGAATCCAAATCCATAGGCACAGTCCACAGATTCCTGAAGCTAGGGGTTCTGGCCCGAACCTGGTTTTCAATCTTCTCCCCTTAAGCCCTTCCTAGCTCTTTTAAACTCTTTGAATTGCTTTAAATAGCCCTAGTTTCTTAAACTAAATTCTCCTTTTTTGGTAAAGGTACATTGAATTAGTTTCTGTTATTTGCTATCAAAAGAATCTTACCTAATATGGGCACAGAGATGTGAAGATCTTTTTTCAAGGCTGCACAGCTAGTGAGCAACTGACCAGTTTTGAACCCAAGTCTGTCTGGCTCCAGGTATAATGCCTGAGTCCTTATTCCATATACACTGGTTAGACTGGAGCTATGAGTGGAAGTTTTTTTGTCCTGCCCATTATGAAAGTTGAAAAATTCTCCTGATAACTCCTGCCCCATTCTTTATATTAATACATTCTCTTTTTTCTTAAGTCCAATGAAGCCTAATTTCGGAGATATAATCAAGATGAGCTGAGCTGATTTAGGTTGATCACAGGACAAAATGAAGGAAATAGGAAAAATCTCTAGTTTTCCTTCTCTTCAAAGCTTAGACTCACTAACTTCAGAAGAGGTGTTAAATGTCCTAAGATTGTTAATTTGGATATCTGTTGACCTAGGCTCACTCCCAAATAGAATTGGATCAAGGAAAAATGAATCAAACCTGTCCTGAGGTTTTTCTCTCCTCCTCCCCGAGAGTGCCCCATGCCTCCCAGGAAGCCCTACAGTGGTCCATCTGGGGCCACTGGAGTGGGGATTTGCTCTTTGGCTCCCCTGACTCACCAAGCACTTGCAGCTTGATCTTCCATTCTTGCTCATTCCCAGTCTTTTTCAACACCCTCATGATGTAGGTGCTGTTGTCCTCTTTCTGGACCTTAGAGATGTACAGTGCGCCACTCTGAGGATCAAGTCTGACCCTGCCTTTAAATTTGGATTCAAAGTACTTAGATTTTCTGGAATCCCATTCTACAATCTTCTGGTCGAAAGTATAAAACCAGGTTAGTTGTTTGTAGTTCTCAGGCAGGCTCTCAGAGATGTTCAGAGTCACGTTGCTGCCGGAGACCACGGTCATATGTACCAAGTGACCTGCCAATGAGATTCAGAGTGAGACCTGCGCTAGAGGAGGCAGTGTTGCTGACAGGCCCAGGGTATAGCCTGGGCTGGTGGAACAGGTGAGAAGGAAGGGATTTCTGCTTAGGAGCAGTGAGTATGGTTTTCACTGGAGGTCCAGGTCTCCTGCTTAGGAACTCAAGAAAAGTTGAAGCTTGAAAAGTGGGCATGGGGGAAGGGGATGCTGCTTATAATTAATCTAGTACTGTCCCCAGAAAATGAAAGAATTGAGTAAGGCCAACTGAGGTTGGGCCTGGCTCTCTCCCTTACTCTCATACCAGTAGACTTTCAAATAAACTGATGACAAGTCATATCTCTGCTCTGGTCTTGTGTTTCCTGTCTATTCTCATTTCAGTAAGCATGTTGTTAGTCCCTAGAGGCATAGACATAAAAAGTACATGATTCTGTTTAAAAATATTTAATATACCAATGTGGGAGGACAAACACACAAACAAATAATCCTAATATATTATCTTGATGACTATAATAAAGGTAACGTGGGGACCAAGGGAAAGCTTCCCCTTCACCTTCTGAAGGTTTGCCAAAAATCACTGACAAGAGGCAGATTAAGGAGGAAAGGCATACAGATCAATTTAACGTGTAAGCAGAGCCTTCCTAATGAAGAGCCAAAGATACAGGGCAAATTGTCCATTTTTATGCTTAGGTTCAACAAAGTATGGACAGTCATGGAGAAATATGATTGGACAAAAAGGGTATGATTGAATGCCAATAGACTGACTGCGGGAAACCCAGCAAGGCCTATCTTTCTAGATTCTGCTTGGCCTTTCTGTGCCAGATTCTTTCCTTCCTCCCGTGTGTGGGTCAGGCCCTCTCTAGAATGGGGGTCTTATGATTCACAATCAAACAAGATAGGTCAGATAATTTCTTTATAGCTATTTTTTTTTTACAGAGAAAGGCTCAAGGAAAGTTAGGGTGGTATATTTAAATTTTATGGCTGGCTTTGGGGAAAAGGGGTTTTGGCTTCTATGGCCCACCTTGGGAAAGAGGGATTCCAGTGTCTATGGCTAGCCTAGGGGAGAATGGGACTGATAGACAGGAGGGCAGGAGAAGGTCAGAGAAAAACTTTCACTTCTGAGGCTGCTTCTGAGGCCATCATTTTAGGGCATCATTTCCTGACTCCTGACAATAAACACAGTGTGCTATGGGAATATATTCCTATCCGGAGGGTAGGGATAGAAAATGGAGAAAATACTAAGAAAAATCTCTTTGGAGGAGATGACCACTAGGGTAAGCCAAAGGGTGATTAAAAGCTAATATTTGTTAAGAACTATCTGTCAGGCACTATTTGAGACACTTGGGATACATCAATGAACTAAGCAGCTATCGGGGAATCTGCCCTGATATTCACATAGGTTCTTTTCTATTTTTCCTAAGCATTGGCCAGCTTGAGAAATAAAGGGACAGAGTACAAAAGAGAGAAATTTTAAAGCTGAGCATCTGGGGGAGACATCACATGTCGGTAGGTTCCGTGATGCCCCACAAGCTACAAAAACCAGCAAGTTTTTATTAGAGATTTTCAAAAGGGGAGGGAGTGTGCAAATAGGTGTGGGTGACAGACATCAAGTACTTAACGGGGTATTAGAATACCATAAGGCAAGAGGAGGCAGGGCGAGATCACAGGACCACAGGACCGAGGTGAAATTAAAATTGCTAATGAAGTTTCGGGCACCATTGTCATTGATAACATCTTATCAGGAGACAGGGTTTTGAGATCAACCAGTCTGACCAAAATTTATTAGGCAGGAGTTTTCTCTTCCTAATAAGCCTGGGAGTGCTATGGGAGACTGGAGTCTATTTCACCTCTGCAGTTTCGACCATAAGAGACAGGAGCACCTGGGGGTGCTGTTTATAAGCCTATACCTCCAGGCGCGTATTCTCTTTCTCAGGGATGTTCCATGCTGAGAAAAAGAACTCAGCGATATTTCTCCCATTTGCTTTTGAAAGAAGAGAAATATGGCTCTGTTCTGCCTGGCTCACCGGTGGTCAGAGTTTAAGGTTATCTCTCTAGTTTCCTAAACATTGCTGTTATCTTGTTCTTTTTTCAAGGTGCCCAGATTTCATATTGTTTAAACACACGTGTTCTATAATTTGTGCAGTTAATGCAATTATCACATGGTCCTGAGGTGACATACATCCTCCTTGGCTGACAGGATTAAGAGATTAAAGTAAAGACAGGCATAGGAAATCACAAGGGTATTGACTGGGGAAGTGATAAGTGTCCATGAAATCTTTACAATTTATGTTTAGAGATTGCAGTAAAGACAGGCATAAGAAATTATGAAAGTATTAATTTGGGGAACTAATAAATGTCCATAAAATATTCACAATCCACGTTCTTCTGCCATGGCTTCAGCCGGTCCCTCCATTTGGGGTCCCTGACTTCCTGCAACATCTCTCCCTTTCTTTTTATATAAATGTGCCATGGCAATGAAGGCTTGTTCATTCTCTTGATTTTGACACAGGATTCTTTGAGTGGTCTGGGACACTAAAAACAAGCTGATTAAACACAGAAACATATTCCAAAATTTACTACAGTGGAGCCCCCAGTAGACTTAATCCAAGTAGTGGGGTTTAATCCATAAAGATTTTCTGCCACCTGATCTAATGCCTCAGCTCCAGGCATGATGGATAAGTGAGCTTGAGAGGCTTCAAAAATTTGTTTCTTTAATTTAGTTATGTCCAATGATAAATTATCTTCTCTACCTAGAAGGTGTCCTTTGACCATTTCCTATGAATGATCAGTCTCATTATAGGAATACGGGGTGATGCAGAAATCTGAAGTATTCCAATCGCACTGCATTTGCATGTGATGTTTGAGACTCACTACCTGATCTCCAAGCCAAATAACAGACTGTCTTAAATCATTAATTTGACTTGCCAATTTTTGATGGATGCCTTGTTGAGAATTCCACATTTGGGTGGAATTGGCTTGCCAATCATTAACAAAATGAGCCGTTTGAATAGATTGATGTAATGCCATTCCATCAGTGGTGGCCATTGCAGTGACTGTAATTAGGCCCGTGATAACAGCGATTAAAGTGAAAACAAATCTCTTAGATCTTTTTAGAATTTGCTGTAGCACTTCATTAATTAAATGTATTGGGGGGAGGATTCGCAAGGTCTAGGTAAAGTTACTGGAATCCAGATTCCTTCTCAAACTCGAACCAACATTACACTTTTCCTGGAGTCAAAATGGGAGTTAATACAAGTGTATAGATGACAATTAATGCATTGGAAAGTTTGATTATTTGTCCAAATTTTAATATTTCCTACTAACAGCATGTAAGGAGGCTTAACACAACTCTGTATGGGAATAGTCAGGTTGGAGGTAAGTAAAGCAGAATGTCTGGGTCTATGTTGATACTGAGAGAGTGGGACAGTAGTGGGAACAACAGTCAAAATAGTTTTCCCTTCCCATACTCGCAGTCCAGACATGGCAATAGCCAATTTCCAAAGTTCTGGGTGTTCTGGGCTCAGAATGGGGAGTATCATACGAGGCTTGGGGGGCGGGTAATGCCTTTATCTTCCCATTTTAAGGGAAAGAATGAGCTGATCCTCCTATGCAAAGTAGAATGATGATTCTCGTTCTCCTGATAAGAAATAAAATAATTAGCCTCCAGGAATTCCCTTCCACTAGAGGAGCAATTATTTTTTAAATAGCCCTTTGGTGCCCAGTCTATTACTAAACCATATGAGTCATTTTTTAATATTACTGCATGTGAGTTAACACAATCATCCTAAATTAAAGTTTTAGATGGGCCCTCAAAATTTTTAGGGCATGGTTTTCCTGCAGGTTTATATTGAAAGTATGGGGTATCTCCCATTACTTCTCCTTTCATTTGTTTTAAAGGAGAAAGGGAGAGGCCAGAGACTAAATGTCCTATTTTATCTGTAGCTGATGTTTTCGGAAGATAAGCAGCCTAGAATTGAGTTTCTAGGTGGATGCAACCAGGTGCATGTCCGAGGCACAGAGGGGGGTATTTATAATCTATGGTAACATTAAATGCAGTGCCTTCTTCTCCTGGTTGAGCAGGGCAACGGTCATCTGTGGCTCTAGGCATCTACACACTATCATTAGTGTAGATTTCTGCAGGAGCATCTATCTAGGTGAGAGGTCGAATAAGTGGAGGAAAAGGCACATAAGCCTAATAAGAATAATTATGTGTAGCAGGTAAATCAGTGTGAGAGGAAACTGGTGAGACAGAAAGTATAAGGAGGAGAATCATTAAATAAAACCTAGTGTAAGTGAGATTGAGTGCTGAAGGAGGAAGAGAAGAACAGAGGGATGTTATTTTCAGGCTAATAGAAATGGTGAGATTTTTAGGTTTGTAAGGAGAAAAAGAAAAGTAATCAGGAGAAGTGGGATTAGTTAGATGGGTCTCCACTGCCATCAGGGAGGATTGATTTACACCTATTGTGATTTGGTGTGCCTGTTTCTGAGGAGTCAGCAGAGATCTCACCACGTCTGAAGGCAATCTCTGACACAGATGTTTTTTGTCTGTGGTTTTAGTTGTCAGTATTCACCTGAAGCTTGAGTCTTCTGGTGGGTACCTAGACATGGGATTGATGATCTCCTGGTGAAACACAAGCATATCCTCTTCCCTACGTTATAATTGTGCCAGGTTCCTAGGTATTGGTTTGAGAGTTTTTCCATAACACTGACTTGCCTTCGTTTATGGAAAATTTTTTGCCTGTATAATGGCGTTTGGCTGCAGTTACAGTATTATCTTTAGGAACATTTAAAAAATTTAAAGTAAATAATGCCAAATGTAATTGGGAGTGTGGAGTAGTTAAATCATGTTTTGGTTGTTCAGACTGTTTGGACAATTGGGTTTTTAAAGTGCGATTGGCCTGTTCCACCACAGCCTGTCCTTGAGGATTGTAAGGGATTCTAGTAATATGGGAAATTCCTTACTGTTGTATAAATGAATCAAAAGCCTTACTAACATATCCAGGGGCATTGTCTGTCTTTATTTGATATGGAAGCCCCATAACTGCAAAGCAAGAATACAGATGTTTTTAAAAATGGGCCGTGCCTTCCCCTGTTTGTCAAGTAGCCCAGATAAAACCTGAGAAGGTATCTACTGAGACATGCACATATGACAGTCTGCCAAAGGAGCTAACATGAGTCACATCCATTTGCCATCAAGCATTAGGAGTTAGGCCTCTAGGCTTAACACCAGGTTCCTGATTTGGAAGTACGAAGACCTGGCACTGAGGGCAGCTGTGAACAATAAACTTAGCCTGTTTCTAGGTAAGAGCAAATTTATCTTTTAAGCCAGTGGCATTGACATGAGTGAGATTATGGAACTCCTGAGCTTCTTGGGTCATTAAAGACACCAAACAGTCAACTTCATGGTTACCAGCAGACATGGGTCCTGGTAAAGTGGTATGAGACCTAATATGTGTAATATAGGAAGGGTGTCTACACTGGTGAACCACCTGTTGTAACCTTGAAAATAAAGAAGCCAATTCAGAATTATCAATATGTTTGATAGTAGCAGTTTCTATATTTTTAGTGGCATGTACAACATAAGCGGAATCTGAGACTGTGGGGAAAAGCAAGAGAGGTCAGATTGTTACTGTGTCTGTATAGAAAGAAGTAGACATAGGAGACTCCATTTTGTTCTGTACTAAGAAAAATTATTCTGCCTTGAGATGCTGTTAATCTATGACCTTACCCCCAACCCCGTGCTCTCTGAAACATGTGCTGTGTCAAACTCAGGGTTAAATGGATTAAGGGCGGTGCAAGATGTGCTTTGTTAAACAGATGCTTGAAGGCAGCATGCTCATTAAGAGTCATCACCACTCCCTAATCTCAAGTACCCAGGGACACAAAAACTGCGGAAGCCTGCAGGGGCCTCTGCCTAGGAAAGCCAGGTATTGTCCAAGGTTTCTCCCCATGTGATAGTCTGAAATATGGCCTCGTGGGAAGGGAAAGACCTGACCGTCCCCCAGCCCGACACCCGTAAAGGGTCTGTGCTGAGGAGGATTAGTATAAGAGGAAAGCATGTCTCTTGCAGTTGAGACAAGAGGAAGGCATCTGTTTCCCGCCCATCCCTGGGCAATGGAATGTCTCGGTATAAAACCCGATTGTACGTTCCACCTACTGAGATAGGGAGAAACCACCTTAGGGCTGGAGGTGGGACATGCAGGCAGCAATACTGCTTTGTAAAGCATTGAGATGTTTATGTGTATGCATATCTAAAAGCACAGCATTTAATCCTTTACCTTGTCTATGATGCAAAGACCTTTGTTCACGTGTTTGTCTGCTCACCCTCTCCCCACTATTGTCTTGTGACCCTGACACATCTCCCTCTCGGAGAAACACCCACGAATGATCAATAAATACTAAGGGGACTCAGAGGCTGGTGGGATCCTCCATATGCTGAACGTTGGTTCCCCGGGCCCCCTTATTTCTTTCTCTATACTTTGTCTCTGTGTCTTTTTCTTTTCCAAGTCTCTCATTGCACCTTACGAGAAACACCCACAGGTGTGGAGGGGCAACCCACCCCTTCATCTGGTGCCCAACGTGGAGGCTTTTCTCTGGGGTGAAGGTACACTCGAGCGTGGTCATTGAGGACAAGTCGACAAGAGATCCCGAGTACATCTACAGTCAGCCTTACGGTAAGCTTGTGCACTCGGAAGAAGCTAGGGTGACAATGGGGCAAACTAAAACTAAAAGTAAATATGCCTCTTATCTTAGCTTCATTAAAATTCTTTTAAAAAGAGGGGGAGTTAGAGTATCCACCAAAAATCTAATCAAGCTATTTCAAACAACAGAACAATTTTGCCCATGGTTTCCAGAACAAGGAAATTTAGATCTAGAAGATTGGAAAAGAATTGGTAAGGAACTAAAACAAGCAGGTAGGAAGGGTAATATCATTCCACTTACAGTATGGAATGATTGGCCCATTATTAAAGCAGCTTTAGAACCATTTCAAACAGAAGATAGCGTTTCAGTTTCTGATGCCCCTGGAAGCTGTATAATAGATTGTAATGAAAAGACAAGGAAAAAATCCCAGAAGGAAACGGAAACTTTACATTGCGAATATGTAGCAGAGCCGTTAATGGCTCAGTCAACGCAAAATGTTGACTATAATCAATTACAGGAGGTGATATATCCTGAAACATTAAAATTAGAAGGAAAAGGTCCAGAATTAGTGGGGCCATTAGAGTCTAAACCACGAGGGCCAAGTCCTCTTTCAGCAGGTCAGGTGACCGTAACATTACAACCTCAAGCGCAGGTTAGAGAAAATAAGACCCAACTGCCAGTAGCTTATCAATACTGGCCACCGGCCGAACTTCAGTATCGGCCACCCCCAGAAAGTCAGTATGGATATCTAGGAATGCCCCCAGCACCACAGGGCAGGGAGCCATACCCTCAGCCGCCCACTAGGAGACAATCCTATGGCACCACCTAGTAGACAGGGTAGTGAATTACATGAAATTATTGAGAAGTCAAGAAAGGAAGGAGATACTGAGGCGTGGCAATTCCCAGTAACGTTAGAACCGATGCCACCTGGAGAAGGAGCCCAAGAGGGAGAGCCTCTCACAGTTGAGGCCAGATACAAGTCTTTTTAGATAAAAATGCTAAAAGATATGAAAGAGGGAGTAAAACAGTATGGACCCAACTCCCCTTATATGAGGACATTATTAGATTCCATTGCTCATGGACATAGACTCATTCCTTATGATTGGGAGATTCTGGCAAAATCATCTCTCTCACCCTCTCAATTTTTACAATTTAAGACTTGGTGAATTGATGGGGCACAAGAACAGGTCCGAAGAAATAGGGCTGCCAATCCTCCAGTTAACATAGATGCAGATCAACTATTAGGAACAGGTCAAAATTGGAGCACTATTAGTCAACAAGCATTAATGCAAAATGAGGCCATTGAGCAAGTTAGAGCTATCTGCCTTAGAGCCTGGGAAAAAATCCAAGACCCAGGAAGCGCCTGCTCCACATTTAATACAGTAAGACAAGGTTCAAAAGAGCCCTACCCTGATTTTGTGGCAAGGCTCCAAGATGTTGCTCAAAAGTCAATTGCCAGTGAAAAAGCCCGTAAGGTCATAGTGGAGTTGATGGCATACGAAAACGCCAATCCTGAGTGTCAATCAGCCATTAAGCCATTAAAAGGAAAGGTTCCCGCAGGATCAGATGTAATCTCAGAGTATGTAAAAGCCCGTGATGGAATTGGAGGAGCTACGCATAAAGCTATGCTTATGGCCCAAGCAATAACAGGAGTTGTTTTAGGAGGACAAGTTAGAACATTTGGAGGAAAATGTTATAATTGTGGTCAAATTGGTCATTTAAAAAAGAATTGCCCAGTCTTAAATAAACAGAATATAACTATTCAAGCTACTACAACAACAGGTAGAGAGCCACCTGACTTATGTCCAAGATGTAAAAAAGGAAAACATTGGGCTAGTCAATGTCATTCTAAATTTGATAAAAATGGGCAATCATTGTCGGGAAACTACCAAAAGGGCTAGTCAATGTCGTTCCAAATTTGATAAAAATGGGCAACCATTGTCGGGAAACTAGCAAAGGGGCCAGCCTCAGGCCCTGCAACAAACTGGGGCATTCCCAATTCAGCCCTTTGTTCCTCAGGGTTTTCAGGGACAACAACCCCCACTGTCCCAAGTACCTCAGGGAATAAGCCAGTTACCACAGTACAACAATTGTCCCCCGCCACAAGTGGCAGTGCAGCAGTAGATTTATGTACTATACAAGCAGTCTCTCTGCTTCCAGGGGAGCCCCCACAAAAAATCCCCACAGGAGTATATGGCCCGCTGCCTGAGGAGACTGTAGGACTAATCTTGGGAAGATCACGTCTAAATCTAAAAGGAGTTCAAATTCATACTGGTGTGGTTGATTCAGACTATAAAGGTGAAATTCAATTGGTTATTAGCTCTTCAATTCCTTGGAGTGCCAGTCCAGGAGACAGGATTGCTCGATTATTACTCCTGCCATATATTAAGGTTGGAAATAGTGAAATAAAAAGAACAGGAGGGTTTGGAAGCACTGATCCGACAGGAAAGGCTGCATATTGGGCAAGTCAGGTCTCAGAGAACAGACCTGTGTGTAAGGCCGTTATTCAAGGAAAACAGCTTGAAGGATTGGTAGACACTGGAGCAGATGTCTCTATCATTGCTTTAAATCAGTGGCCAAAAAATTGGCCTAAACAAAAGACTGTTACAGGACTTGTCGGCATAGTCACAGCCTCAGAAGTGTATCAGAGTACTGAGATTTTACATTGCTTAGGGCCACATAATCAAGAAAGTACTGTTCAGCCAATGATCACTTCAATTCCTCTTAATCTGTGGGGTCGAGATTTGTTACAACAATGGGGTGCGGAAATCACCATGACCGCTACATTATATAGCCCCATGAGTCAAAAAATCATGACCAAGATGGGATATATACCAGGAAAGGGACTAGGAAAAAATGAAGATGGCATTAAAGTTCCAATTGAGGCTAAAATAAATCACGGAAGAGAAGGAACAGGGTATCCTTTTTAGGGGTGACCACTGTAGAGCCTCCTAAACCCATACCGTTAACTTGGAAAACAGAAAAACTGGTGTGGGTAAATCAGTGGCCGCTACCAAAACAAAAACTGGAGGCTTTACATTTATTAGCAAATGAACAGTTAGAAAAGGGACATATTGAGCCTTCATTCTCGCCTTGGAATTCTCCTGTGTTTGTAATTCAGAAGAAATCCAGCAAATGGCGTATGTTAACTGACTTAAGGGCTGTAAATGCCGTAATTCAACCCATGGGGCCTCTCCAACCTGGGTTGCCCTCTCCAGCCATGATCCCAAAAGATTGGCCTTTAATTATAATTGATCTAAAGGACTGCTTTTTTACCATCCCTCTGGCAGAGCAGGATTGTGAAAAATTTGCCTTTACTATACCAGCCATAAATAATAAAGAACCAGCCACCAGGTTTCAGTGGAAAGTGTTACCTCAGGGAATGCTTAATAGTCCAACTATTTGTCAGACTTTTGTAGGTCGAGCTCTTCAACCAGTTAGAGACAAGTTTTCAGACTGTTATATTATTCATTATTTTGATGATATTTTATGTGCTGCAGAAACGAAAGATAAATTAATTGACTGTTATACATTTCTGCAAGCAGAGGTTGCCAATGCAGGACTGGCAATAGCATCTGATAAGATCCAAACCTCTACTCCTTTTCATTATTTAGGGATGCAGATAGAAAATAGAAAAATTAAGCCACAAAAAATAGAAATAAGAAAAGACACATTAAAAACACTAAATGATTTTCAAAAATTGCTGGGAGATATTAATTGGATTCGGCCAACTCTAGGCATTCCTACTTATGCCATGTCAAATTTGTTCTCTATCTTAAGAGGAGACTCAGACTTAAATAGTAAAAGAATGTTAACCCCAGAGGCAACAAAAGAAATTAAATTAGTGGAAGAAAAAATTCAGTCAGCGCAAATAAATAGAATAGATCCCTTAGCCCCACTCCAACTTTTGATTTTTGCCACTGCACATTCTCCAACAGGCATCATTATTCAAAATACTGATCTTGTGGAGTGGTCATTCCTTCCTCACAGTACAGTTAAGACTTTTACATTGTACTTGGATCAAATAGCTACTTTAATTGGTCCGACAAGATTACGAATAATAAAATTATGTGGAAATGACCCAGACAAAATAGTTGTCCCTTTAACCAAGGAACAAGTTAGACAAGCCTTTATCAATTCTGGTGCATGGCAGATTGGTCTTGCTAATTTTGTGGGAATTATTGATAATCATTACCCAAAAACAAAAATCTTCCAGTTCTTAAAATTGACTACTTGGATTCTACCTAAAATTACCAGATGTGAACCTTTAGAAAATGCTCTAACAGTATTTACTGATGGTTCCAGCAATGGAAAAGTGGCTTACACAGGGCCAAAAGAACGAGTAATCAAAACTCCATATCAATCGGCTCAAAGAGCAGAGTTGGTTGCAGTCATTACAGTGTTACAAGATTTTGATCAACCTATCAATATTATATCAGATTCTGCATATGTAGTACAGGCTACAAGGGATGTTGAGACAGCTCTAATTAAATATAGCATGGACGATCAGTTAAACCAGCTATTCAATTTATTACAACAAACTGTAAGAAAAAGAAACTTCCCATTTTATATTACTCATATTCGAGCACACACTAATTTACCAGGGCCTTTGACTAAAGCAAATGAACAAGCTGACTTACTGGTATCATCTGCATTCATAAAAGCACAAGAACTTCATGCTTTGACTCATGTAAATGCAGCAGGATTAAAAAACAAATTTGATGTCACATAGAAACAGGCAAAAGATATTGTACAACATTGCACCCAGTGTCAAGTCTTAGACCTGCCCACTCAAGAGGCAGGAGTTAACCCAGAGGTCTGTGTCCTAATGCATTATGGCAAATGGATGTCACGCATGTACCTTCATTTGGAAGATTATCATATGTCATGTAACAGTTGATACTTATTCACATTTCATGTGGGCAACTTGCCAAACAGGAGAAAGTACTTCCCATGTTAAAAAACATTTATTGTCTTGTTTTGCTGTAATGGGAGTTCCAGAAAAAATCAAAACTGACAATGGACCAGGATATTGTAGTAAAGCTTTCCAAAAATTCTTAAGTCAGTGGAAAATTTCACATACAACAGGAATTCCTTATAATTCCCAAGGACAGGCCATAGTTGAAAGAACTAATAGAACACTCAAAACTCAATTAGTTAAACAAAAAGAAGGGGGAGACAGTAAGGAGTGTACCACTCCTCAGATGCAACTTAATCTAGCACTCTATACTTTAAATTTTTTAAACATTTATAGAAATCAGACTACTACTTCTGCAGAACATCTTACTGGTAAAAAGAACAGCCCACATGAAGGAAAACTAATTTAGTGGAAAGATAATTAAAATAAGACATGGGAAATAGGGAAGCTGATAACGTGGGGGAGAGGTTTTGCTTGTGTTTCACCAGGAGAAAATCAGCTTCCTGTTTGGATACCCACTAGACATTTGAAGTTCTACAATGAACCCATCAGAGATGCAAAGAAAAGCGCCTCCACGGAGATGGTAACACCAGTCACATGGATGGATAATCCTATAGAAGTATATGTTAATGATAGTGTATGGGTACCTGGCCCCACAGATGATCGCTGCCCTGCCAAACCTGAGGAAGAAGGGATGATGATAAATATTTCCATTGGGTATCATTATCCTCCTATTTGCCTAGGGAGAGCACCAGGATGTTTAATGCCTGCAGTCCAAAATTGGTTGGTAGAAGTACCTACTGTCAGTCCTAACAGTAGATTCACTTATCACATGGTAAGCGGGATGTCACTCAGGCCACGGGTAAATTATTTACAAGACTTTTCTTATCAAAGATCATTAAAATTTAGACCTAAAGGGAAAACTTGCCCCAAGGAAATTCCTAAAGGATCAAAGAATACAGAAGTTTTAGTTTGGGAAGAATGTGTGGCCAATAGTGTGGTGATATTACAAAACAATGAATTCGAAACTATTATAGATTGGGCACCTCGAGGTCAATTCTACCACAATTGCTCAGGACAAACTCAGTCGTGTCCAAGTGCACAAGTGAGTCCAGCTGTTGATAGCGACTTAACAGAAAGTCTAGACAAACATAAGCATAAAAAATTACAGTCTTTCTACCTTTGGGAATGGGAAGAAAAAGGAATCTCTACCCCAAGACCAAAAATAATAAGTCCTGTTTCTGGTCCTGAACATCCAGAATTGTGGAGGCTTACTGTGGCCTCACACCACATTAGAATTTGGTCTGGAAATCAAACTTTAGAAACAAGATATCGTAAGCCATTTTATACTATCGACCTAAATTCCATTCTAACGGTTCCTTTACAAAGTTGCATAAAGCCCCCTTATATGCTAGTTGTAGGAAATATAGTTATTAAACCAGCCTCCCAAACTATAACCTGTGAAAATTGTAGATTGTTTACTTGCATTGATTCAACTTTTAATTGGCAGCACCGTATTCTGCTGGTGAGAGCAAGAGAAGGCATGTGGATCCCTGTGTCCACGGACCGACCGTGGGAGGCCTCGCCATCCATCCATATTTTGACTGAAATATTAAAAGGCATTTTAAATAGATCCAAAAGATTCATTTTTACTTTAATTGCAGTGATTATGGGATTAATTGCAGTCACAGCTACGGCTGCTGTGGCAGGAGTTGCATTGCACTCTTCTGTTCAGTCAGTAAACTTTGTTAATTATTGGCAAAAGAATTCTACAAGATTGTGGAATTCACAATCTAGTATTGATCAAAAATTGGCAAGTCAAATTAATGATCTTAGACAAACTGTCATTTGGATGGGAGACAGGCTCATGACCTTAGAACATCATTTCCAGTTACAGTGTGACTGGAATACGTCAGATTTTTGTATTACACCCCAAATTTATAATGAGTCTGAGCATCACTGGGACATGGTTAGACGCCATCTACAGGGAAGAGAAGATAATCTCACTTTAGACATTTCCAAATTAAAAGAACAAATTTTCGAAGCATCAAAAGCCCATTTAAATTTGGTGCCAGGAACTGAGGCAATTGCAGGAGTTGCTGATGGCCTCGCAAATCTTAACCCTGTCACTTGGATTAAGACCATCAGAAGTACTATGATTATAAATCTCATATTAATCATTGTGTGCCTGTTTTGTCTGTTGTTAGTCTGCAGGTGTACCCAACAGCTCCGAAGAGACAGTGACATCGAGAACGGGCCATGATGACGATGGCGGTTTTGTCGAAAAGAAAAGGGGGAAATGTGGGGAAAAGCAAGAGAGATGAGATTGTTACTGTGTCTGTATAGAAAGAAGTAGACATAGGAGACTCCATTTTGTTCTGTACTAAGAAAAATTCTTCTGCCTTGAGATGCTGTTAATCTATGACCTTACCCCCAACCCCGTGCTCTCTGAAACATGTGCTGTGTCAAACTCAGGGTTAAATGGATTAAGGGCGGTGCAAGATGTGCTTTGTTAAACAGATGCTTGAAGGCAGCATGCTCATTAAGAGTCATCACCACTCCCTAATCTCAAGTACCCAGGGACACAAACACTGCGAAAGACCGCAGGGACCTCTGCCTAGGAAAGCTAGGTATTGTCCAAGGTTTCTCCCCATGTGATAGTCTGAAATATGGCCTCGTGGGAAGGGAAAGACCTGACCATCCCCCAGACCAACACCCGTAAAGGGTCTGTGCTGAGGAGGATTAGTATAAGAGGAAAGCATGCCTCTTGCAGTTGAGAGAAGAGGAAGACATCTGTCTCCTGCCCATCCCTGGGCAATGGAATGTCTCAGTATAAAACCCGATTGAACATTCCATCTACTGAGATAGGGAAAAACTGCCTTAGGGCTGGAGGTGGGACATGTGGGCAGCAATACTGCTTTGTAAAGCATTGAGATGTTTATGTGTATGCATATCTAAAAGCACAGCACTTGATCCTTTACCTTGTCTATGATGCAAAGACCTTTGTTCACGTGTTTGTCTGCTCACCCTCTCCCCACTATTGTCTTGTGACCCTGACACATCCCCCTCTCGGAGAAACACCCACGAATGATCAATAAATACTAAGGGAACTCAGAGGCTGGCGGGATCCTCCATATGCTGAACGTTGGTTCCCCGGGCCCCCTTATTTCTTTCTCTATACTTTGTCTCTGTGTCTTTTTCTTTTCCAAGTCTCTCGTTCCACCTTATGAGAAACACCCACAGGTGTGGAGGGGCAACCCACCCCTTCATGAGACAATATTTAAAGGTTTGGGGAAATCCTGTAAGGCAGTAATCACAGCAATTAACTCCGCCTTTTGAGCAGAAGTATAAGAGGTAGAAATAAGTTTGTCTGTAGGACTTACATAGCCAGCATTGCCATTACTGGAGCCATCAGTGAACACTGTAACGGCCTCAGGAATGGGTTGATTTTTGGTTAATCGAGGAACCACCTAAGAAGTCATTTTTATAAAATCAAATAATTTGTTTTTTGGATAATGATTGTCAATAACGCCAATAAAATCAGCCAAGTGAATTTGCCACAGTACAGAATGTTGAAAGGCAGCTTGAACTTTGAGCCAATTTAAAGGAACTACAATTATATTTGGATCAAATCCAGAAATTTGAAGTATTCTGCACCAAGCCTGTCTAATTAATATGGCTATTTGGTCTAGATAAACAGACAAAGTTTTTGAGACAGAATAAGGAAGAAAACATCACTCCACTAAATCATTATGTTGAACTATTAGTCCAGTAGGGGAGTGTAATGAAGCAAAAACTAGAAGCTGAAAAGGCTGAAATGGCTGTACTCTAGATAACTGGGCAGTCTGGATTCTTTCTTCTACAAATTCCAGTTCTATTAAAGCCTCAGAGGTCAAAATCCTGGCGCTGTGGAGATTGGAATCTCCCCGCAACATAGAAATCAAGTTAGACAGTGCATAGGTTGGAATGCCTAAAGTAGGTCTTAAATAATTAATGTTACCTAAAAGTTTGTGGAAGTCATCTAAAGTTTTTAAAGAATCTCTCCTAATTTGAACTTTTTGAGGTTGAATACATTGTTTATCGACCACCATTCCTAAATATTGAACAGGAGTGGTCTGATGAATTTTATCTTGAGCAATGTGTAATCCAGCCTCTATAACACAGCAGCTCAAAATTTGGTAACAGTCAATTCTTTATCAGTGGGGGCAGCAATTAAAATATCATCAATATAATGATGAATATAGGCCTCGGGAAATTGGGCTTGAACTGGTGAAAGCACTTGCCCAACATAAAGCTGGCAGATTGTAGGGCTATTTAGCATTCCTTGAGGAAGTACTTTCCATTGATAATGAACTGCAGGTTCCTGATTATTGATAGATGGTACAGTAAAAGCAAATTTTTCACAATCTGATTTATGTAAAGCAATATAAAAAAAAATCTTTAAGATCAATAACTATGAGAGGCTAATTTTTAGGTATTAAAGCCAGGTTGGACGGCCCCCATAGGTTTAATTACAGCATTAATGGCCCTTAAATCGGTTACCATCCGCCATTTGCCTGATTTCTTTTTTACTAGGAACACAGGAGAATTCTAAGGGGAAAGAGAATGTTCCACATATCCAAGTTGCAACTGCTCAGAAACCAATTGATTTAAAGCCTCCAGTTTTTCTTTAGAAAGCGGCCACTGCTGAACCTAAACGGGAGTTTTAGGTTTCCATTGTAAGGGAATGGGATCAGGAGGTATGGCAGTGGCTGCCACTAAAAAGAATAACCTAAACCAGCCCTGTTTTCTTTTATAGTGACTGGGAGGGGTTTGGTAATCCAGGAACAAACCTTATATTTTCCATCATATGCTGACTGGGAGCACTAGAAGAGTTATGTGGAATATTAATTTCAGCCCTCTATTTTGCCAGTAAATCTCTACCCCAAAGATTAATGTGAATTGGCATGATATAGGGCTGAATTGTACCTTTTTGACCATCAGGGCCAGTGCAAAGCAAGATAAATGTGCTCTGATAAATTTCCTCGGCCTTTCCAACACCTACTAGTCCTACCTTAGTGGGATGTTTAAGCCAAGAGGAAGGCCATAAACTAGAGGAAATAACAGAAACTTCGGCACCAGTATCTACTAGGCCCTCAAACTTTTTTCCTTGAATGTGTATGATGCAGGTGGGCCGTTGTTTAGAAATTACATTAATCCAGTAAGTGGCCTTTTCACCGCCGGAGCCTATCCCAGGGCCACATGTCTTATCGCCTTTGTTTAAAATGATATTAGGTAGTAAAAGCAGTTGAGCAACTGACTCACCAGACGCAATGGAAATAGGAAACTTGGCAGACACAATTAATTTAATCTCATCAACAGAATCAGAATTAATGAGACCAGTATGAATGGTGAATCCTTTAGCAGAGGTGGATGCTCTACCTAACACCAGGCCCACTGAACCTTGAGGTAAAGGGCCAGTGACCCCCGTGGGGACAATCAAAGGCAAAGAATCAGGAAGTAAATTTAGAGGAATAGTACTAAAGAGATCAACCACCCCGCCTCCTACTGTGGAGGAGGACAAGCATTGTACTGAGACAGAAGTAGAGGCTGGGACCTATTTGGTTTGGTTGTAGGTAGATTTGTTTGTGCTGGGGGTTGCACTGGGACTGCCTGAAGTGGAAACGCAATGTTGGTCTGAGTTTGAAGTGTCCTATTTGATGTCGGGTCCATCCCAGGCCCCGCTCCCTGTTTCCCTGGTGTTGTGGTAGGGGGTTTCCATCTACATTATACCTAGAGCGGCAAACATTTGCCCAATGTTTACCTTTGCGACAACGTGGGCAAACAGTAGGAGCAGCATTTGGCCATGTTTGTTGAACCGACTTGGCCGCTTGTAAGTTTTTAACAGTGCAACTTTTTTGAATATGACCAAGTTGGCCACAATTATAGCAGGCTCCAAGAGAAGAATTAATGGGACCAGTTTGGTTGGTGTCCTTCATGGCCGGTGCCCACAGAATAGCTTTGTGGGTATCTGATCCAATGCCTTCACAAGCTTTAATATATGCAGGCAACACCTCGTGATCAGGTAAATTTTGCGTTGGACAGAATGCATGGCCATTTTACATTCATGGTTTGCATTTTCAAAAGCTAACATATAAAGGAGAATGCCTTGAGTGCGCTCATCAGAGACAGATTTTTGAACAGCATCTTGTAATTTAGCCAAAAAATCTGGGTATAATTCAGAGTGACTTTGTTTAACTATGGTAAAAGGAACAGGAGCTTGGCCTGGAGCGTGTAATTTATCCCAAGCTCTCATACACACCTTTGTTACTTGTTCTGTGGTAAGGGCATCAAAGTTTAACTGGGCATAAGCATCAGAGAAACTATCGGAGCCTGTGAGCTGAGCCTGAGTAATTAGAATGCCATTACTGCTATTTAGCTGAGCCTGCAAATGGGCCTCTTCTGACCACCAGGTATGGAATACGGAATTGTAAATGCTGAGATGGGGTTAGAACAGCTTTTGCCAAAAGGTCCCAATCTAAGGGAAGTAAGTGACTTCAGTACGAAAAGTTTGTAAAACCATCTTAACATAAGGAGAAGTAGGACCATACTGAGTACAAGCATCCCTAAATTCTTTTAAAAAAGGTAAGATTGAACAGCGCATATCGATGCAGACCGGTTTAGGACCCGAAACGACAGGAGGGTGAGGGGCTGTAGTGGATGGGGGATGGCCTGGAGAATGATAGGTAAAGTGTAGTTTGGTCCTGGAGCCATTAGCTGATGCTGGAGGTTTGAAGAGAGAAGAATTAGCATATCTATGGTACATGCAGCAAAGATCCCTACCTTAACAGAGCTTGCATTAGAGTGGGGTGAAAAAACGTAAGCAATCAACACACTAACAGAACACACTGTATAGTATGTAAGGAGATGATAACTGCCATGACAGAGGAGAAAACCTAGAATAAGGTAAGGGGAGTCACAAGTACTGGTAGGGGCAAAAGGGTGAACTTCATTTATAAGGTGATAAGTAGGTCACATCTGAGTAAAGACTTGGAGGAGAGAGGTGGCCAAGAGGGTATCTGGGGTAGGAGGGACCCAGACAGAGGAAAGAGCCAGAGCAAAGGCCCTGGGGCAGGGATTTGCCTGCCATACATAAACAACAGCAAGGAGGTGGCGAGTGGGTAGTGTGGAGTGAACAAGGGGATTGGGTGTTGAGAGACACAGTCAGAGAGGGAGTGAGATTGGAGAGAGTAGATACATTTTAGCTTTATTAATAATGTCTTGTCCTGTAAAAAAAAAATGCTTTCCTGTAAAAGTGGCTCATGTCTTGTGTGTGCATTTACAATGTATTTAGAAGCAAGTTATTAGAAGGTAACAAAGTGGAGACTGTATAAACCATTGTTTCACAAAGTTTGGATCAGAGGCAGATTTCCCGTGAAAGTGATGAAGCTGAAGCTTCAGGGCTTCTTGGATGGCCCTGGAGGAGCCCTAGCAGTATTCATGTAATCCATTTTACAAAACATATCTTAAACATTAATTAGACCACAGCCTCTGTCTACTCTAACATCCCCTTCATCACATTTCTGTTTTTGTTGGGTGGCATCTCAGTTATGGGCATTTTGAGGTCTGGCCAAGGGGAAGTAGAAATGGGAAGTACTTAGTTGGGGTTAGCGGGATACATGTATGAGGGTTGCAAACTCTTGTGTGTGAAGTTCCCGCTACCCACTTCAGTGAAGAAATGGCATCCAGGAATATTCTTGCTGCCCTCTGCACTGACTCACTGGCAATGGCCATGGACATGTTGCAATCGGGCTGCAGGTGGGAAGCAGAGGAGAAAGCAGGTTGGAAGTGAACAACAGCCAGAGCTATTCAGTAGCAAAGTATTGTGGAAGCACGAAGGCATTTAATTAACTAAAATTATGCTGCTATTTTTTATGCTGTCATGTTCTTTGTAGTATTTGTATTTTTTTAACCTGAACTAATTCCCTGGGATTTCTTTTTTTTTATTCTAATTGAATTTATTTTTGTTCCTATTTGTATTTCCAGTTTTGTTCTTTTATTATTTTTCTTTTTCATGAGAATACTCCAAATTATATAAGCCTCAGGTCATTTTTAAAAACCTGGTTTGGTTAAGATAAGGAGAAAGAAAAGATGATAAGGACAAAGTACAAGATGAAGGGAGGTCCATTGGTCCTTTTTGTGGAGGGAGAACTTAGAATATGTATACAAAGGCTAAACAAGAGCTGTGGAATAAAAGCTAAAGGTAGAAGAAGAGGAAATATGTCCTATATCACTCTGGTGTCATATGCTGCCGCACAAAAACTCAGTTGTACTCTTCAACATGATATATACTAGCTGTTCACTTTCCACATATCCATCATTTCCAAAAACATTCTCAACCACTAAAAGATAAAAATGTCTGTGACCCCAGGGCTTTCAAGTTCCTGTTCATTCAGCCTTCCAACCATTCATCCATCTATTCAACAAATGTTTATTAAGCACTTACCCTGTCCTGGTTTGTACACGGAAATACCTAGGCATTCATTTCTACAGTGCTTCTGATTGGTCCAGCCCATGCCCTATAATCCCTCTGACAGAATAAGTTCAACCCTCATACATGTATCCCACTAACCCCAACTAAGTACTTCCCATTTCTACTTCCCC